TACCGAGAGAGGTCCCTGTTGGCACCTCAGCCTAGTCCCTAGGCTTTTTCTGTCTGCAGAGAAACAATGTAGAGTTCGATGTGGAGTGAGGGTGGGAGGGTGGGGAAGCAGAAGCTAGAACGCAGGTCTCCCAGCTCCCAGCACAGGCCTCCCAGCTCCCAGCACAGGCCTCCTCCCTAGAGCCGCAGGCCTCACCACACAGAGCTGGGCCTTCGCCTTGCCGGAGGCTCATCTAGTGGGCCGCGTATCCCTGGGCACACCTCTTTCCTCTCTGGGTGCCACTTTCCTCAGCTGGCCACTGGGGAGGATGGCCTTGGTGACCTCCACGGGCCCCTCCAGCTCTGGCTTCAGGCAGCTTTGTGCATGTGCGGTGCAGCTACCCTGCAGTCCCTGGTGGAGGCTGGCGGTGCGAGTGCCCCCCAGCCCTGCACTGTGTCCCTGGAGAGCCACTGCAGCCCTCCTAGTCCCCGGTTCAACCCCTGGAGTGCCCAGTGATCACCTGACAGTCCCCACCCCCAAACTGGTATCATGAAAGCCACTCCAGAGAGAGTGTTGTCTTCTCCTGACCATAAGGACTTCCCCCATAAAAAGAGACTCCCTGCGTGTTCCTGGTCTCTTGCCCTTCACGCTCACGACGCATTTCCTACGCGCTAATTCAAGTCCCTCCTGCTGTATGGACTTCCATCCAGAGGCTATCTGAGGCTCCCTGCCAGCTGGGCCAGATGCATCCCCCTCCCTTGGCTCTCAGCAGGGCAGCGCCCTAGAGGACAGCATCCCCACTCCTCCTAGGCTCCAGCCCAGAGCTGCATGTCACTTGCCCAGACTCAGGGCAGCCAATCACAGGAGGCCAGGAGTGGCCCTCTCTCCTTCTTGGGAGCTGATCCCAGATCAGAGGAGCCCCCACCCCCTGCCGCCCCTCCTCCCTCCCCTTCTGGGTGTGTTGCCGTTTGAAGTTGAATCAGGTAAAGTGTACCTGGCTCCCGGTGCTGTGGCAGGAAAGCCCGGCCAGAGGCTGCTGAAGGTGCTGCTGGGCAGGCGGGCAGCCCCGGAGATTCCGCAGTCCCCCCAGGAGGTTCAAGAGCCACTGATCAGGATAAGCGCTGCCGGAGGAACAAACCCAGAGAGGTAACCGTGCGAAGGTGGTGGCTGAGGGATGTTGATATGTTCACTCTCCTCTCCTCTTCTTTAGAAATGTTCCCGGGGACTCCCTCCACTGAGCTGGCGCACTCCTAACAGCAGCCATCAGTTTGGGGACCCCGGACAGCCCGGGGATCCCGAAGGCCGCGAGGACCAAGGACCAGGCGCTGGGGTGGGTGTGGAGGACATGGAGCCCGTGGTTTAGGCCTGAGGTGCCCATGTTGGGTGGCAGCAAGAGGCAGGGTGGGCGGGTCTGTGGCCATGCCCATGGGTGCTGCGGAACGGGGTGCGGGCCCTCAGAGTTCCGCGGCGCCATGGGCTGGCTCTGAGAAGGCGTGCACCGACCTCCTGAGAGGGGCCACACTTGTCTAGGGCGATGGCTCTTGTTAGGGAGTCATTGGAAGCCACCCTAAAGGGCGAAAAGAGGCCCTAGCAAGTCCTGGTACCCAAGAGCTGCTGCTAGCGATGTGACTTGCCCCACTGGTGGAGACGGTGCAGACCCCAAGCCGGGGCCATTCGGTGGAGGCCTCGCTCTGGGTCCAGCTCCACGCGGCACCATGAACAATAACTTCTGCCGGGCTCTGGTGGACCGGAGGCCTCTGGGGCCCCCCAGCTGCATGCAGCTGGGCGTCATGCCCCCTCCCCGGCAGGCGCCCCTGCCCCCCGCCGAGCCCCTGGGCAACGTGCCCTTCCTGCTGTACCCGGGCCCAGCAGAGCCGCCCTACTACGACGCCTATGCGGGGGTGTTCCCCTACGTGCCCTTCCCCGGCGCCTTCGGGGTCTACGAATACCCCTTCGAGCCAGCCTTCATCCAGAAGCGCAACGAGCGCGAGAGGCAGCGAGTCAAGTGCGTCAACGAGGGCTACGCTCGCCTCCGCGGCCACCTCCCCGGCGCCCTGGCTGAGAAGCGACTCAGCAAGGTGGAGACGCTGCGCGCCGCCATCCGCTACATAAAGTACCTGCAAGAGCTGCTGAGCTCGGCCCCCGACGGCTCGACGCCCCCCGCTTCCCGCGGCCTCCCGGGCACCGGGCCCTGCCCCGCGCCGCCCGCCACCCCCCGTCCCGACCGCCCTGGCGACGGCGAGGCCCGGGCGCCCTCCTCCCTGGTGCCGGAGTCATCCGAGTCCTCCTGCTTCTCCCCGTCGCCTTTCTTGGAGTCGGAGGAATCCTGGCATTGATCGGGCCTGTGGCCGCCCCCGGCTTGGAGGATGATCCGCCGGCCCCGTCCCACTTTCGGGAGCAGCGGGAGGCTGTTGGGTCACCCGCGATGCGCCGCAGGACGGTGACTGTAGGAGGTCCGCGGCGCTCCCGTGTCTGCGACACCCTCCCTCCTCCACCAGCTTGGGGCGGAAGTGCAGGGCAGCGGGTACGATGGGCACGATAGAGACCTAGGAGCTCCGTGGGTGAAGCGAGGGGCAGGGCCTGGGACTGCTCCGGGCGTCCTGCGTCCCCTCCGGGGTGCAGAGGGGCTCCCCAGGACGGTCATCCCTGGGTCTGGCTCCCGCTCGGCCTCAGGTGGCTCTGCTCCGTCCTTCCTTGCCGCAGGCGCAGTCCAGTCTCTGCGAGTCCCCGGGATGCGAGCCCGACTTTGAGCCCTCGGTTACCATGCCACTGCTCTCCACCAGATGGCCTCAGATACTAGCGACTTCTTTGGGAGCACGCTTACTCCTCGAGAAAGGAACCCAGAGGAAGGGATGGGAGGCCAGATTGCTGCTGGCGCTCAGCCCAGACCGAACCTACAGACTCAGCAGAGGCGACCTGTGTGCCCCGGTGGCGTTCTCTGGCTTCCTGGGTTGGGAGGGGGGGTTACTCCCTCCCCGCATCCCCCCCATGAGGTCGTCTAGTTTTGTCCCAGGTTGGGTGGGGACTGTGGTTTTTTTCCCTCAGACTGTAAGCCTTGGGGGAGGGGGGCGTGCATATAGGTACATAGGCACTGCGTCGGCACCAAAGAGCTAAATAAAAGGATTGTTGAATTTTCTCATTCCTAGATCATTGTCTACCCTCACCCTTCCTGGTGCC